CTCTTCCCCATCCAGCCCCACCCATCCCTGGTACCTGCAACTCATCAATACTGGAAACCAGCTCCTGCCAGTCCATCCATCTCTCAGCCTTGGCAGCCGCTGTTGCCCCTCAGCCCCCTCCCCTTCCTACCTCAGGAATCACTCTGGTTCCTGTAAAGCCCATGACTGAGCAGCAATTGGTGTGGGGTTGGGGGGAGGGAGAATCCAGTAAACCAAGACAGAATACAAAAGGCCCACTTAGCCCAGCCCGTGGCATGGGGCAGACCCTCCCGAGTGGGATCCAGAGCTGGGTCCAGCCACCCTCAGCCCCCTATGATGTACCCACCTCATTGGGGCTTGTTGCGGGGTAGGTCTAGGTTTGGGGGCTGTGTCTTTAAGGCTGAAACATCAGCAGACAACCTCTGCTGGGCCGTCTTCAGGGGAGGGGGAGGGGGGCTGGTCAGCCCATTAGCAGCAGAGCTGGCGCCAGGCACCAGCCCTTCACAGGGCCCTGGGGATTAGGGAGAGTAGCTCTTCCCCAGCCCGATCTGCCTCTGCGCCCCTGTCTCCTATTCCTCTCTGGGTGTGGTGAAGGAGGGGTAGCTGACAGCAGGTGAAAATAGAGCCTGGCCTTCAGGGGGCAAGTCAAGGCACTAGCTATGGGGCCTAAGCCAGGTCAACTCTCCCTCCAGCTGGCCTCCTCCCTACTCCTGTGCCAGAAGCCTGCCCTTTAACTTCAGGTCCTTCTACCTCGCAATTTTCAGGGACTCTAGTTCAAGTCAGGCCTTCCTACCCTAGGTTCTAGCTTTGGGTGCTTGTTGGGAGGAAGTGACCCCCACCCCAGCGGCAACAGGGGGCAATCAAGTGGGTAGAGGCCTGCAACCAGGGAAGGGAGGGGAAGGCGCTCCTGCTGTTCCGCAGGGGTGGGGCATCCCCCTCCCCATACAACCCCCCTCCAGCGGGCCATCAGGCCAGTGGGAGGAGCTGCCCGTGCCCCCCCTGAGACCGCAGGGCTATAAAGCCGCCTCGCAGCGGTCTGCGGCTCCTTCCCAGCCCCCGGCCTAGCTCTGCGAACGGTGACTGCCCATCCTTGGCCGCAATGAGCCACCACCCGTCGGGCCTCCGGGCCGGCTTCAGCTCCACCTCATACCGCCGTACCTTCGGTCCACCGCCCTCACTATCCCCCGGGGCCTTCTCCTACTCGTCCAGCTCCCGCTTCTCCAGCAGCCGCCTGCTGGGCTCCGCGTCCCCGAGCTCCTCGGTGCGCCTGGGCAGCTTCCGTAGCCCCCGAGCGGGAGCGGGCGCCCTCCTGCGCCTGCCCTCGGAGCGCCTCGACTTCTCCATGGCCGAGGCCCTCAACCAGGAGTTCCTGGCCACGCGCAGCAACGAGAAGCAGGAGCTGCAGGAGCTCAACGACCGCTTCGCCAACTTCATCGAGAAGGTACGCTTTCTGGAGCAGCAGAACGCGGCCCTGCGCGGGGAGCTGAGCCAAGCCCGGGGCCAGGAGCCGGCGCGCGCCGACCAGCTGTGCCAGCAGGAGCTGCGCGAGCTGCGGCGAGAGCTGGAGCTGTTGGGCCGCGAGCGTGACCGGGTGCAGGTGGAGCGCGACGGGCTGGCGGAGGACCTGGCGGCGCTCAAGCAGAGGTCAGGGGGCAGGGCTGGGCCGCTGCCGTCGAGCAGTTCAGCCTCTGCACGCTCTTCCCGTCAGGTTGGAGGAGGAGACGCGCAAGCGGGAGGACGCGGAGCACAACCTCGTGCTCTTCCGCAAGGTGAGTCCGAGCCCCTCTCCGAGTTCAGCCTCTTATCTTGAACCTCCACTGCCACCCCTCGAAGGACGTGGACGATGCCACTCTGTCCCGCCTGGAACTAGAGCGCAAGATTGAGTCTCTGATGGATGAGATTGAGTTCCTCAAGAAGCTGCACGAGGAGGTAAGTGGGCCCGGTATCAGGGGCGGTTTCTGGCTGTCCATCCTCTGCCTGCTCCCGGCCGTAGGAGCTGCGAGACCTGCAGGTGAGTGTGGAGAGCCAGCAGGTGCAGCAGGTGGAGGTGGAAGCCACGGTGAAGCCCGAGCTGACGGCAGCGCTGAGGGACATCCGCGCGCAGTACGAGAGCATCGCCGCGAAGAACCTGCAGGAGGCGGAGGAGTGGTACAAGTCCAAGGTGCAAGAGCCGGGAGGGCCTGCGAGGCGGGACGACTAAAGCCTGGGTTACCCCCACTTCTCAGTACGCGGACCTGTCCGACGCTGCCAACCGGAACCACGAGGCCCTGCGCCAGGCCAAGCAGGAGATGAACGAGTCCCGACGCCAGATCCAGAGTCTAACGTGCGAGGTGGACGGGCTGCGCGGCACGGTGAGTACGAAGCTGCGCGCTCGGGCCCGGGGTGCAACTGGCCCCTTCCACTCTCCTACCCCAGAACGAGGCGCTGCTCAGGCAGTTGAGAGAGCTGGAGGAGCAGTTCGCCCTGGAGGCGGGGGGCTACCAGGCGGGCGCTGCGCGGCTCGAGGAGGAGCTGCGACAGCTAAAAGAGGAGATGGCGCGGCACCTGAGGGAGTACCAGGAGCTCCTCAACGTCAAGATGGCCCTGGACATCGAGATCGCCACCTACCGCAAGCTGCTGGAGGGCGAGGAGAGCCGGTGAGGGTGGAGCTGCTGGGGCGGGGCAGGGCGCAGGGGCGCTGACAACTTGCTTCGCCTCTAGGATCTCCGTGCCCGTCCATTCTTTTGCCTCCTTAAATATAAAGACGACTGGTGAGTCTGGCTTACAGCCTGTACCTCTCCTTCCCCCTTGAACCCTTTATCCTGCTTTCTTCAGTGCCTGAGGTGGAGCCTCCCCAGGACAGCCACAGCCGGAAGACGGTTCTGATCAAGACCATTGAGACCCGGAATGGGGAGGTGAGGCAGGTCCCCTAATGCCAGGACCCCACCTTGTGCCCATCATATGCCCTGTCCCCAGCAGGTGGTGACAGAGTCCCAGAAGGAGCAGCGCAGTGAGCTGGACAAGTCTTCTGCCCACAGTTACTGAACCCCTTGGTCCGGAGCCTTGACTCTGCCCTAGGCCTGCTCAAAGCCCAAACCCTAAGACCACTCCTGAATTGTCTCCTCTCCCTCTGCATGTGTCTAAAAGGTGGTACCAGGCATCCCTTTCCTGGCTTATGGCCAAGCCCTACCCGGCCAGCAGTCGCTGGGCCTCTCCCTGCCCTGACACTTGATGTGACCTATGTGCTTCCCTTTTCATGTCCCGATAAGAAGCCAATGATCCCCCCTCAGGACAAATCTACTCCAGCCACGATGAGAAGTGGGTGAGCCAGGGTCTGAGTTTCACATTTGAACCAAATAAAATGCTGTCAAGAGAAAACTCTCCAGTGCATTTGTTTCTGTGGAAGTGTG